GTGAGCTGAGATCGCGCCACTGCACTCCAGCCTGGGCGACAAAGTGAGACTCCGTCTCAAAAAAACAGAAAAGAAACTGGTCAAATCAGATGTTACTTTTTTTTTTTTTAAATGTGCAGTGTTATCTGCACTCCTTCCTTCCACAGGCAGGAGTTCTCTGAAATCCAGACGCTGCACGTTTTATTTCCCCTAATTTAAACCAGGGGTTCCTGAACATGAGCGAGTGTTCATCACCTCAAGCGCCTGTAGAAATGCAGATCCCCAGCCCCCAGAGACCCTAAGTGGACCCCAGATCCCCAGCCCCCAGGTGAAAAACCCATCCCCCAGGTGGGAGGTCCGGCCCCAGGTGAGGAGCCCGGCCCCAGGTGAGAGGTCCAGCCCCAGGTGAGAGGTCGGGCCCCCGGATGAGAGGTCCGGCCCCCGGGTGAGAGGTCTGGCCCCCAGGTGACAGGTCCAGCCCCAGGTGAGGAGCCCGGCCCCAAGTGAGGGGTGCAGCCCCAGGTAAGGAGCACGGGGCTGTGACGCGTGGACATGCGCGGTGAGGCCTCAGGAATCCAGCGCCAGCGCCAGCTCGGGTCGCGCCCTCGCCCGCCTCCTCCCTGGTCTCGCCGCGCGCCCGCCTGAAGGCCCCGGTCGCGGCAGCGCGCACTGACCTCCGCAGCTCCCGGCGGCGTCCTTCGAAGCGCGGCTGCCTGGGCCAGCCTCGGCAGGAAGCAGGACGGCGGAAACAGAACAGAGCCCGAATCTAAAGTCCTTGCCCAAATCTAAAGTGGCTACCGCAGCCCCGGCCGCTACGGCCGCAGAGACCCTCTGTGCCCTGAGTAAAGATGGCCGCCGCGGGCTGCGCGCGAGGGGCGGGGAGCGGGAGGCGGGGTCGGACCTGCACGCCCCGCCCCCGGACTCCTGGCGGCCGCTGATCCGGGGCCTTCCCATTGGTCACCTCTCGTGGCGAACTCGGATTGGGCCATATCAGGCCGGGGCGGGTCCCATCAACCAATAGCGGCGCGGGGCTGGCGGGTGGGGCGGGGCCTCGCCGGCGCCGTCAAGTAGCCTGGGGGACAGGCCGGCGCGGCTGGGAGCGGGTGGGCGGCCGGGAGGCCGGAGCAGCACGGCCGCAGGACCTGGAGCTCCGGCTGCGTCTTCCCGCAGCGCTACCCGCCATGCGCCTGCCGCGCCGGGCCGCGCTGGGGCTCCTGCCGCTTCTGCTGCTGCTGCCGCCCGCGCCGGAGGCCGCCAAGAAGCCGACGCCCTGCCACCGGTGCCGGGGGCTGGTGGACAAGTTTAACCAGGTGGGAAGGGGCCGGGCGGGGTCGTCAACCTTTACCAAGCACTATGGGCACTGTCTCCTCGCAGGGGATGGTGGACACCGCAAAGAAGAACTTTGGCGGCGGGAACACGGCTTGGGAGGAAAAGACGCTGTCCAAGTACGAGTCCAGGTGGGTGCCCTGGAGCACCCCTGTGGGTCTTGTGACGGTGGGCCGGTGTGGGCCTGTGTTTCAGCGAGATTCGCCTGCTGGAGATCCTGGAGGGGCTGTGCGAGAGCAGCGACTTCGAATGCAATCAGATGCTAGAGGCGCAGGAGGAGCACCTGGAGGCCTGGTGGCTGCAGCTGTGAGTGCCTTAAAACCTCTTAGAAGATACTTGGGATTCAGTGAATGTTTTCCTCCATCCTCAGGAAGAGCGAATATCCTGACTTATTCGAGTGGTTTTGTGTGAAGACACTGAAAGTGTGCTGCTCTCCAGGAACCTACGGTCCCGACTGTCTCGGTGCGTTTCTCCTCAGGGAAATCCCATCTCCTGTGCTCTGAGCATGGTTTTGTGTCCCCTAAAGCATGCCAGGGCGGATCCCAGAGGCCCTGCAGCGGGAATGGCCACTGCAGCGGAGATGGGAGCAGACAGGGCGACGGGTCCTGCCGGTGCCACATGGGGTACCAGGGCCCGCTGTGCACTGACTGCATGGACGGCTACTTCAGCTCGCTCCGGAACGAGACCCACAGCATCTGCACAGGTACGGGCTACGCCTGGGCTGGCCCCGGGGTTGGTTTGTACCCAGGCCCGCCTTTGCCTTCCAGCCTGTGACGAGTCCTGCAAGACGTGCTCGGGCCTGACCAACAGAGACTGCGGCGAGTGTGAAGTGGGCTGGGTGCTGGACGAGGGCGCCTGTGTGGGTGAGGAGCGGCCCGGGGGTGGAGGAGGGCGCGGGCCGCTCACAGCTGTGCCGCTCTGTTCCAGATGTGGACGAGTGTGCGGCCGAGCCGCCTCCCTGCAGCGCTGCGCAGTTCTGTAAGAACGCCAACGGCTCCTACACGTGCGAAGGTGGGCCAGGCGGGCGGGTCTGCACTCCGGGGTGTCGGGGTCTGACGCTGGCTCCCTGTTGCAGAGTGTGACTCCAGCTGTGTGGGCTGCACAGGGGAAGGCCCAGGAAACTGTAAAGAGTGTATCTCTGGCTACGCGAGGGAGCACGGACAGTGTGCAGGTCAGTGACGGGGTCTGTGCTGGACGCTGGTGGTAATTATTAAAACGGAGTCTTTTCATTTTAGATGTGGACGAGTGCTCACTAGCAGAAAAAACCTGTGTGAGGAAAAACGAAAACTGCTACAATACTCCAGGGAGCTACGTCTGTGTGTGTCCTGACGGCTTCGAAGAAACGGAAGATGCCTGTGTGCCGCCGGCAGAGGCTGGTGAGTGGCACGGCTGCCCTCCACACAGGCTGCCCTCCCCTGGGCCGCAGGGCTTGCACGTAGACTGGCTGCTTGGTCTGAAATCCACACAGATGGTGGCCTTGAGATGGTGAGAGGGGGATTCCCGGAAGACAGGTGCATGACATCTCTGTGTGGGCACGCTTGCGCGAGAGGTACTGGCTTCCTGAGGATGAAGCCCCAGGTTCACAGCTCAAACGGAAGTTCAGGCGATGAAGGGGGAAGTCTCTGAAGCTCAGACCTCAGCGGGCGATGAGCAGAGGAGCAGACGCAGGAGAAGAGGCAGCTAAAGAGCTGGAAAAGTCATCCGGGGAAGCTGCCCAGGGTGCCGCAGAGACAGGGACAGGCAGGAAGTGGTGGAGGGCAAGCGGGTCCCCCACACCTGTTTCCTGGGGCTACCTTACCAAGAACCAGGAACTTAGGGCTCCAGCAACAGAAATGTGCCGCTCACAGGAGCCAGAAGTCAGAGGCCCAGACGCAAGCAGGCTGCTTCCTTGGGAGGCTGGGTGGGCGCGTCTGTTCCGGGCCTCTGTCCTCGCCTGGGGATGCCACCTGCTCCCCGTGTCTTCACGTGGTCTCCATGCGGGTGTCTGTCTCTGTCCAAACCTCCCCTCTTTGTAAGGACACCAGTCACTAATGCCCTCATGTTAACCTGGCCAGTGGTAAAGACCCTATTTCCAAACAAGGTCACAATCACAGGTACTGGGAGTAAAGACTTCAGCGTGTTTTGGGGGACATAAATCTGCCCGTGACAGTCCTCACAGAAGTCTAGAATATAGAGAGTGGGAAAGAAGCAGTGTTCAAGGAGATATTGGCTAAGGGTTTTTCAGAATGAATAAGGCACGATTCAGATTCCAGAAGCTGTTTCCTGAGCAGGACAAATAAAAGCAATTCCACATCTAGAAGCATCGTAGTAAACAGCAACAGCAAGACAGAACTGAGGGGTTAGCAGAGACGGACAGGCCAGAAGACAAGGCTGCCTGCTACCCCCTCGGTCCCCTCTGCCCTGGGCTGGCCCTGCCTCT